TCTTGGCTCACTGCAACCTGCACCTCCTATGTTCAACTGATTCTCCTCCCTAACCTCCTGAGTAGCTGAAGGAGCTAAACAAATTTTTTTTTTTTTTTTTTTTTGGTATTTTTAGTAAAGACATGGTTTCACGATGTTGGCCAGGCTGGTCTCGAACTTCTGACCTCAGATGATCTGCCTGCCTCGCCTCCCAAAGTGCTGGGATTACAGGTGTGAGCCACCACGCCTGGCCTCAAAAAATTTATATTTAAAAAATACCATTGCAGTGTACAAACGACTCATTTCAATGTATAAAAGACAAAGTCCTAAACCCCCTCCCCCCATGCTGAAATTGTGCTGCACAGATGTGGAACCTTGCCAAGGGGCAGCTCCATGATGTCTTCTCTGTGGCCCCAAAACACTTAAGAGGATGTCACTCCACCCTGACCTGGGTAGAGTGGCCTCTGGTTGGTGGTGTCCATCTTGCATCAGTCAGGGACAAAGCAACCCCTTGTTCATCCCAGCTTGGTTTCTGGCCTGTTCCCATGCCTTGGACAAACAAACAATGCTTAGGAGCCATTGCCTTTCAAGAAGATTTCACACTTTCAGGCCCCCGAAGGAAGACTTCCAAGGGTTCCTGAGTTTTATGAGCTTACAGAGTGCATACATTTTAAGCACACAGCTTGATGATTTATTTCCAAGGGTTAACAGTCAAGAAACTCAACAGAGACAGCTCTCTCTGGCTGGCGATTTCTGGGATGTGGGGAGGAGTCTGTGTGTGCCCCTCCTGCTTCTAGAAATTCAATCCCTAACTCCCATCCCAGCTACAAGGGAAACTTTCTCCAGGGCAAATGAGGACTATGGTGTGGCATCCGAACTGGCCCCAGTGCTCAGCCTTGCAGACCTCCCCTGTGGGGGCTGGGAGCTGCCAGTGGCTGAGGTGTGAGTTAACTGTTGGCTCAGACCCAGGTTCCCAAGTGGGGATGGGCTCCCTTTGTGATGTCAGCATCCTGCCCCCACTCGCAGCCCCTTCACCCACCGCCTCACCTCCTTGCCCAGAGAGACAGGCAACGTAGACCATGGGTTCCCGCTGTGCCAAGCTCAACACAGGCCAGAGCCCAGGCCACAGCCCAGGCCACAGCACGGGCCATGGCCGGGGCCACGAATCCTCCATGAAAAAGCTCATGGCCTGTGTGAGTCAGGATAACTTCTCCTTGTCATCAGCGGGCGAGGAAGAGGAGGAAGAGGAGGAGGAGGGGGAAGAGGAGGAGAAAGAAGAGCTGCCGGTGCAGGGCAAGCTGCTGCTGCTGGAGCCTGAGCGGCAGGAGGAGGGCCACAAGGACAACGCCGAGGCCCAGCAGAGCCCCGAGCCCAAGCGGACACCCTCCTGACCCGCAACGAAGGCCCAGGAAGGGACGCCCACTGCTGCTCCGGCGACAGTGTTCAGAGAAGAGTCAATAAAAAGTCTCTGAGGAATCCTCCCTGTCTCTGGTTCCCCTCACCCTATC